ACTGGACTGTAAACTGATGCTGTCGCACATGCTTTGGTTCCTGTCCCAAGCCTCCCAGGTTGCTCCGGGTGACTCTGGCCCAGCTTCTGGCTATCCATGAACACAAGTAGTCCCAGGGAGTCATTCTGGCAGAACCCAGGTCTGCTAGCTAAGAACTCCTGAACCATCCGCAATCTCTGCCTGTGGCCTGGACTTGGTGTATGGCCGGCAGGGTGGAAGGAGAACCCACAGGGCCTCTGAAGACAGGCAGGTGGCACACCTGCGGCTGGGAGGATTTGGAAAAGGAGTCCAGCGCCATTCATTTTTCATTCATTTTCCAGCCCAACGTTTGACCTGAATGCTTCACGCTCACACTGCACACACTACTCCATTTATAATACAACTCGAGAAGGGCACATACTACTCCATCCACAGCTCAGTGAAGGGATGCATACTACTCTACTCACAATTCAACGAAGTGGTGCATCTGCCTCTAATTTACTAGCTACCCTGGGGACCTTGGACACGTTGCGTGTCTGGAAATACTGCAGGTGATGTGTGTGGAGTAGGCTGCAGGCTCACCGTCCTGCAAATACTAGCTGTACCACCACCGGCTTTAAAGTCCAACAGACCTCTGGCCCAAGTCAAGTAGCAGAGGATCCAGGGCTTGGGTGGCCCACAAATAGGATTCTTCTCCAAAACGAGGCGCATAATGGCCTTTGTCTCCTCGACAGAAAAGGGAAGGTAGACTGGCTTCCTCTATGGGCGACCTTCGCGACTCTGGAGAAAAAGACCTCATCATTCTCAGACTTGGGAAGGAAGACTAAGCCCGGAAAGGTGGGGACAAGTCCGCTCCAACGCCGCAATGGGGAGTAGTAGGGACCCAGCAACCCGGTGCCGGGAGCCCTGCACCCTGGGAGGGAGAGGCGGTCGCTGAGGCAGGAAGAGGAGGAGGAGAGAGAGGAGGGACGCACCGGGTCAGCTCGCGATCCTGCTGCGCAGGGCGGGGCTCGGGCCGGTCCGCCCGCGCGCAGGTGAGTGAGCCAGGGCGGAGCGCAGCTGCGCCGGGCTTGGGCGCCTGGGGCCGCCGCTCCCCACCGTCGTTTTCCCCACCGAGGCCGAGGCGTCCCGGAGTCATGGCCGGCCTGAACTGCGGGGTCTCTATCGCACTGCTAGGGGTTCTGCTGCTGGGTGCGGCGCGCCTGCCGCGCGGGGCAGGTGAGTGCCGGGCTTTGGAGGCGGATGGCGTGTTACAGGAATTTCATTATTATCCTGTTTGCAGATGAGGAAAGTGAGGCACCAAGAAGCTAAGGAATTTGCCCAAGGAAGCACATCTGGGTGAGTGGTAGTGCCGGGAATTGACCCTAGACCCTGCTTACTTCATTTTCCTTCCTTCCTTCAGAAGCTTTTGAGATTGCTCTGCCACGAGAAAGCAACATTACAGTTCTCATAAAGCTGGGGACCCCGACTCTGCTGGCAAAACCCTGTTACATCGTCATTTCTAAAAGACATATAACCATGTTGTCCATCAAGTCTGGAGAAAGAATAGTCTTTACCTTTAGCTGCCAGAGTCCTGAGAATCACTTTGTCATAGAGATCCAGAAAAATATTGGTAAGTAGACACTTGTGAGCTGTTTGACAATGTGATCAAAATTGCTTCTGTGACTGTTTTTCAGACTGTATGTCAGGCCCATGTCCTTTTGGGGAGGTTCAGCTTCAGCCCTCGACATCGTTGTTGCCTACCCTCAACAGAACTTTCATCTGGGATGTCAAAGCTCATAAGAGCATCGGTTTAGAGCTGCAGTTTTCCATCCCTCGCCTGAGGCAGATCGGTCCGGGTGAGAGCTGCCCAGACGGAGTCACTCACTCCATCAGCGGCCGAATCGATGCCACCGTGGTCAGGATCGGAACCTTCTGCAGCAATGGCACTGTGTCCCGGATCAAGATGCAAGAAGGAGTGAAAATGGCCTTACACCTCCCATGGTTCCACCCCAGAAATGTCTCCGGCTTCAGCATTGCAAACCGCTCATCTATAAAACGTGAGAAAGCCCCTCCCTGCTATCTGATTAGGATTCTTTCTGGTTTGGGTTCCACTCCCACTAGGTCTGTGCATCATCGAGTCTGTGTTTGAGGGTGAAGGCTCAGCAACCCTGATGTCTGCCAACTACCCAGAAGGCTTCCCTGAGGATGAGCTCATGACGTGGCAGTTTGTCGTTCCTGCACACCTGCGGGCCAGCGTCTCCTTCCTCAACTTCAACCTCTCCAACTGTGAGAGGAAGGAGGAGCGGGTTGAATACTACATCCCGGGCTCCACCACCAACCCCGAGGTGTTCAAGCTGGAGGACAAGCAGCCTGGGAACATGGCGGGGAACTTCAACCTCTCTCTGCAAGGCTGTGACCAAGATGCCCAAAGTCCAGGGATCCTCCGGCTGCAGTTCCAAGTTTTGGTCCAACATCCACAAAATGAAAGCAGTGAGTGAGCCCCACTTTCCTTTTTCTTCCTCGCTTCATGCCTGTTTTCTGTTTGTGGTTTCAGATAAAATCTACGTGGTTGACTTGAGTAATGAGCGAGCCATGTCACTCACCATCGAGCCACGGCCCGTCAAACAGAGCCGCAAGTTTGTCCCTGGCTGTTTCGTGTGTCTAGAATCTCGGACCTGCAGTAGCAACCTCACCCTGACATCTGGCTCCAAACACAAAATCTCCTTCCTTTGTGATGATCTGACACGTCTGTGGATGAATGTGGAAAAAACCATAAGTACGCCCCTGAATCAGTGCATTTGTCCCTGGTGTGCATGGCTAGCATGCCCCACTTCTTCCAGGCTGCACAGACCACCGGTACTGCCAAAGGAAATCCTACTCACTCCAGGTGCCCAGTGACATCCTCCACCTGCCTGTGGAGCTGCATGACTTCTCCTGGAAGCTGCTGGTGCCCAAGGACAGGCTCAGCCTGGTGCTGGTGCCAGCCCAGAAGCTGCAGCAGCATACACACGAGAAGCCCTGCAACACCAGCTTCAGCTACCTCGTGGCCAGTGCCATACCCAGCCAGGACCTGTACTTCGGCTCCTTCTGCCCGGGAGGCTCTATCAAGCAGATCCAGGTGAAGCAGAACATCTCGGTGACCCTTCGCACCTTTGCCCCCAGCTTCCAACAAGAGGCCTCCAGGCAGGGTCTGACGGTGTCCTTTATACCTTATTTCAAAGGTAAGGGGGGTCTCCCCTATCTCCATGCCCCTCATCTGTCTGGATCTCCCTCCCTTTCCTGCAGAGGAAGGCGTTTTCACGGTGACCCCTGACACAAAAAGCAAGGTCTACCTGAGGACCCCCAACTGGGACCGGGGCCTGCCATCCCTCACCTCTGTGTCCTGGAACATCAGCGTGCCCAGAGACCAGGTGGCCTGCCTGACTTTCTTTAAGGAGCGGAGCGGCGTGGTCTGCCAGACAGGGCGCGCATTCATGATCATCCAGGAGCAGCGGACCCGGGCTGAGGAGATCTTCAGCCTGGACGAGGATGTGCTCCCCAAGCCAAGCTTCCACCATCACAGCTTCTGGGTCAACATCTCTAACTGCAGCCCCACGAGCGGCAAGCAGCTAGACCTGCTCTTCTCGGTGACACTTACCCCAAGGACTGTGGGTAAGGGCCTTCAGGGTCTTTGGGGACAGTGACTTCATCTGTCTCTTTATGTCTCTGCTCACAGACTTGACTGTCATCCTCATCGCAGCGGTGGGAGGTGGAGTCTTACTGCTGTCTGCCCTCGGGCTCATCATTTGCTGTGTGAAAAAGAAGTAGGTGGAATCTCTTACTCTCTTTATCTGATTGACTTCTGTCTTGTTCCATTTTTCCAAATAGGAAAAAGAAGACAAACAAGGGCCCCGCTGTGGGTATCTACAATGACAACATCAATACTGAGATGCCGAGGCAGCCAAAAAAGTTTCAGAAAGGGCGAAAGGACAATGACTCCCATGTGTATGCAGTCATCGAGGACACCATGGTATATGGGCATCTGCTACAGGATTCCAGCGGCTCCTTCCTGCAGCCAGAGGTGGACACCTACCGGCCGTTCCAGGGCACCATGGGGGTCTGTCCTCCCTCCCCACCCACCATATGCTCCAGGGCCCCAACTGCAAAGTTGGCCACTGAGGAGCCACCTCCTCGCTCCCCTCCTGAGTCTGAGAGTGAACCGTACACCTTCTCCCATCCCAACAATGGGGATGTAAGCAGCAAGGACACAGACATTCCCTTACTGAACACTCAGGAGCCCATGGAGCCAGCAGAATAACTTGATCCATTCCAGACGCTTTGCTGAGTTTCATAAAGCAGGGCACTGAGACACCCGTCCGTGTTCCTAACCAGAAATCCTAAAGAAGAGGAATTATACAGAAGGAACAGCAGGAGGTTTTCCTGGACACCGCCAACTTCACATTGCTCAGTGGACTCATTCTAAGGGCAAGACATTGAAAATGATGAATTCCAATCTGGATACAGTCATGACAGCTCATGTGCTCCTCAACTTAGGCTGTGCGGTTAGCCAGCCTGTAATGAGAGGAGAGAGGCCTGAGTCACCTAGCATAGGGTTGCAGCAAGCCCTGGATTCAGAGTGTTAAACAGAGGCTTGCCCTCTTCAGGACAACAGTTCCAATTCCAAGGAGCCTACCTGAGGTCCCTACTCTCACTGGGGTCCCCAGGATGAAAACGACAATGTGCCTTTTTATTATTATTTATTTGGTGGTCCTGTGTTATTTAAGAGATCAAATGTATAACCACCTAGCTCTTTTCACCTGACTTAGTAATAACTCATACTAACTGGTTTGGATGCCTGGGTTGTGACTTCTACTGACCGCTAGATAAACGTGTGCCTGTCCCCCAGGTGGTGGGAATAATTTACAATCTGTCCAACCAGAAAAGAATGTGTGTGTTTGAGCAGCATTGACACATATCTGCTTTGATAAGAGACTTCCTGATTCTCTAGGTCGGTTCGTGGTTATCCCATTGTGGAAATTCATCTTGAATCCCATTGTCCTATAGTCCTAGCAATAAGAGAAATTTCCTCAAGTTTCCATGTGCGGTTCTCCTAGCTGCAGCAATACTTTGACATTTAAAGAGAAATTTAGAGAATATTCTCATCCTCTAAAAATGTTTAAATATATACCAAACAGTGGCCCCCTGCATTAGTTTTCTGTTGCCACTGCAACCTATTACTTGGTAGCTTAAAAACAACACATTAGCTTATAGTCCTGGGGATCAGAATTCCAAAATGGATGTCCCTGAATGAAAATCAAGGTGTCAGCAGAGCTGTGCTCCTTCTGAAGGCTCTAGGGAGAAGCCGGTTCCTTGCCATTTCAAGCTTCTAGAGGCTGGCTGCATTCCCAGGCTCCAGTGGCTGGTCAAGCTTTTCTCACATGGCATCACTGTGACACTGGCCCTCCCACTTCCCTCTTTGACTTACAAAGCCCACCAGGAAGATCCAGGATAATCTCTCCATCTAAAGTTCCTTCATCATCCTGGAAGAGCCTTTTGCCATGCAAGACAACATAGCCACAGGTGGGGATTAGGACCAGAACATCTTTGGGGTGCTGTTATTCTGCCTACCACACCTTCCTGCCACTGACTCCCACAGGAGAGGCTACAAAATGATCTGGCGCACAGGGATGTTTTGTTTAGCTTGCGGACTCTAACACTTAAAAAAAAACCCAGATCAGAAGATCTGGCCATGCTGGGGCTCACATTCTCACCTAGCAACAACTGGCTGGAGCTGGGCACCAGCTCTGCCTTTAGAAGGGGTGTCCACTTCACCAGGTCACCACAGCCCACACTACGCCCTATCACTTCCCACAATGAGGCTGAGTGTTTGTTTCTACTGATCAATGCCCCTGCAGGTTGCATTTATTGTAATGAAAAAGAAAGACTGGGATTAATCTCTAATCAGGTGAGTAGACCATGAGACCAATGTGTGCTCACATTACCCTTTTTCTTTTTTTTCTTTTTCTTTTTCTTTTTTTTTTTAATGTGAGACAGGATCTCATTCTGTTGCCTAGGCTGGAGTGCAGTGGCGCAATCTCGGCTCACTGCAACCTCTGCCTCCTGGGCTCAAGCAATTCTCCCACCTCAGCCTCCCAAATAGCTGGGATCACTGGCACAAACCACCATGCCCAGCTAATTTTGTATTTTTTGTAGAGACAGGGTTTCACCATGTTGCCCAGGCTGGTCTCAACCTCCTGGGCTCAAGCAATCCTCCTGCCTCGGCCTCCCAAAGTGCTGGGATTACAGATGTGAGCCACCGCATCCAGCCCCACACCCTCATTTATACCAATTACCTGCCCAGTAACTGTGGACTTTTGCTTCCTCACCCCTGCTCTGATCTGGAAGGAGAGGGATTATGTTATAGCTTGTCAGCACAGTCCCAAGTTCAATATTTCTGCGGCAAAAACTTCCTTCAAAAAATAAATGTACTTCATTGTATTCAATGAATTCACCTTGGAAATGCACCGCCTCAACTTGTTCACATGGCATAAATGAAAGGAATTTTATAGTCTCCTAAATGGCGTGTACTGCAAGACCTCTTGAACACTTTCCAGAGGATAGGATATTTAAGTCATGCCCTTGGCGTTGCCTATGGCACCTTTCCCTTCTGAAAGTCTGGTTCCTGCCCAGTGACCCTTGGCCTTGTGAGCCGAGATGCTGACCCTGCATAAAGGGCCAAAGGAGGGCTGCGGCTTCCTTCCCTCACTGAAGAGCCCTTATTTGAATTCACTGTGTGGAGCCCTAGCCCTCCATTCTCGACATTCCCCAACCTCCCAGCCCCTTCCAAGCAGGACTAGGTGCCCTGCATTCCACCCAAGGTGGGATTGGCCTTCCTTAGGCTGGCTACTTGTCACCATCACCGACATCACTGTTGCCTGCAAGGACACCACGTGGCCATTTTCCTTCAACTGAGGGCTCAAAACTCCTGGACAAGTTGCTGGCTCCTGAGACCAGTATTTCCTGGAGCTGTGCCTCAGTGAAGGGGCCCAGCCTGAGGAACCCTGGCTCTTTTCTTTAAAGCCCAGGCCCCACTTACGTAAAACATTTCAGGGTCACTGGAAACAGTGAAGTGCCATTTGTTGAAGCCTACTGCATGCCAGCCCACTGCTCATCCACGTGGTCTGCCATGCCTACGAGGAAGGCCAGCGCATGCAGGACTGGTCTCTAATGCTGTGGTCATTGCACAGAAGGGAAAGGTCTCAAGGAAGAGTCAACTGGAACAAGCACAAGCCCACCGGACATGGCCTTGGTAAAGGTTAGCAGACTGGTGTGTGTGGATCTGCAGTGCTTCACTGGAAATAATTTATTCATTGCAGATACTTTTTAGGTGGCATTTTATTCATTTCCTGTGCTTTAAATAAACAAATGTACCAAAAAACAAGTATCAAGCTGTTTAAGTGCTTCGGCTACTTGTCCCCTGGTTCAGTAGAGGCCCCGGTTTCCCAGTTGTTGACTGTGACAGGCTCAGCATGGGCTCAGCAGATGCTGTCTTAATTTGTGGATGATACAGAAAGCCAGGCTTTGGGATACAAGTTCTTTCCTCTTCATTTGATGCCGTGCACTGTGTGAAGCAGATGTTTTTGTCCGGAAATAAAAATAATAGTCTTGGAGTCTCGCCACCACTGGTTTTCAAGTCTCCCTGTATGCAAGT